GACTGAGGCAGGAGAATCGCTTGAACTCAGGAGGTGGAGGTTGCAGTGAGCTGAGATCACACCACTGCACTCCAGCCTGGGCAAGAGAGTGAGACTCCATCTCAAAAAAATAAAAATAAAAATAAAAAACTTGGATAAAGTGTAAAGATAAAAATCACTATTCTTGGGCAGGGGTCCCAGCTGTAGCCCAAGCTGGAGAACTAGACTGGCTTGGCATTAATTTGCTTGGGGCAGGAGAAGGGTCATCTGAAAGATATGGGAAAAGCTGAGGTTGCCCCTGGGAAGACTAGGGAAGCCTGCCCCCGGGCCAGCCCCTTGAATATGTCCAACTGAGGAGGTGGAAAGAAGTTCAAGGTAGCCAGGGAGACAAAAGTTGTTCACTTTGGTGCACATGTGGAACCAACATGGGACAAACAGGCATTTTGTGCTCGTCCAGGGAACATGACTTCTTCGGCTCCCACACAATTTGTAGCTGCAGGAGTGGCAGAGCACCAGAGTGGATGCAGGCCCAGATGTTCTCTGGGTTAGGTGTTAAGGACTTGTGGGAGTCATCAGGCAGCAGGCATTTGCCCCAGTGTCAGAGGTGTTTAAGCCAGAATTACTCCATCTTGAATAAGGGCTGGGTAAAATGAGGCTGCATTCATAGGAGGTTAGGCATTCTAAGTCACAGGATGAGACAGAAGGTTGGCACAAGATACAGGTCATACAGACCTTGCTGATAAAACAGGTTGCAGTAAAGAAGCTGGCTAAACGCCACCAAAACCAATATGGCAATGGGAGGGACCTCTGGTGGTCCTCACTGCTCATTATGCACTAATTATAATGCATTAGCATGCTAAAAGACACTCCCACCAGCAAGCACCATGACAGTTTACAGACGCCATGACACCATCATGAAATACTCTATATGGTCTAAAAAGGGGAGGAAGCCTCAGTTCCGGGAACTGCCCACCCCTTTCTCTGAAACTCATGAATAATTCAACCCTTGTTTAGCATATAATCAAGAAATAACCAAAAAATGGGTAACCAGTAGCCCTGGAGCTGCTCTGCCTATGGAGTAGCCATCCTTTTACTTCTTTGCTTTCTTAATAAACTTGTTTTCACTTTACTCTATGGGCTTGCCCTGAATTCTTTCTTGCATGAGATCCAAGAACCCTCTCTTAGGGCCTGGATCGGGACCCCTTTCTGATAACACCAGGAGACACCCTGGGTGGATTTCCTGAACCGACCGATAGATGAGCCTTCCACGCGGGAGACCTGGATCCTTATCGTCTTTGTGGCCCCTTCCATCTGCACGTGCGGACGAGGTCCGGGTCGCACTCGGGCGGTCAGCCTGGCACGCACAGCGCCGGCGTGCAGGGGGCCTTGGGTGCCACCGAGTCCGGGAGGAAATCTAGGCCGCCATCCGTCCGGAGACTGGCACCTGTGACCACCACCCAACATGTATTGAACAAGGGCTTGGAGGTCCTTTCTCTAAGGCCGCACCGATAAACGATTACCGACTGTTGACCTCACGGCCCCTTCGCTTCCGGCCGCACCGCCTCGCTGCCCACGCCTGCGCACTCAGGCACCGCAGGTAGGAGGAACGTACCAACTGCGAGGCGGGGGCAATGACTTTCTTTTTAAAATTTACGTTTTAGATTCATTTGGATTCAAGGTTGGCTCTCAACAGTGCCAGCTGCACTGTCATCCTAAAGTACTTCTGTGGAAGAGAACATGGTGGTGTCACTGTTGTACCAGTGATGACACAAAATCCCAGATCTACCTGACGGGCCTGCGAGGGTTGAAGATTGTGAAGCAATAGCCTAAGGTAAACAACACCTTGCAAGACGGGTCTAAGCTGTGCTGCCTGCTGACTGACTGTCTCTCCTCAGGGACTGGCTGGCTTCGAGCAGGGCATCGGAACCAGGCCTCCTGGCACTGGCCTGGGTAGAGCCAGGGCGAGCACCAGCTGACCCCCAGTGGAACCCTGTGACAGTCCTGCCAGGGCCCAGGCCATCCCAACCGACTTCCATCTCATGGACCCTCCAGCGGAGAAGCCGGGAGAGGCTGGCGGACTGCAGATCACACCCCAGCTGCTGAAGTCACGCACAGGCGAGTTCTCCCTGGAGTCCATCCTGCTACTGAAGCTGCGTGGCTTGGGACTGGCTGACCTGGGCTGCCTGGGAGAGTGCCTGGGCCTGGAGTGGCTGGACCTATCAGGCAACGCGCTCACCCACCTGGGCCCGCTGGCCTCCTTGCGCCAGCTAGCTGTGCTCAATGTCTCCAACAATCGGCTGACGGGCCTGGAGCCACTGGCCACCTGTGAGAACTTGCAGAGTCTCAATGCCGCAGGCAACCTACTGGCCACCCCGGGCCAGCTGCAGTGTCTGGCTGGGCTACCGTGCCTGGAGTACCTGCGGCTCCGAGACCCTTTGGCCCGGCTCAGCAACCCGCTCTGTGCCAACCCCTCCTACTGGGCTGCAGTCCGGGAGCTGCTGCCTGGCCTGAAAGTCATCGACGGTGAGCGTGTGATTGGGCGTGGTAGTGAGTTCTACCAGCTGTGCCGAGACCTGGACAGCTCCTTGCGTCCCAGCTCCAGTCCAGGCCCCAGAGCCACCGAGGCCCAGCCCTGGGTGGAGCCAGGCTACTGGGAGTCCTGGCCCAGCCGGAGCAGCTCCATCCTGGAGGAGGCCTGCCGGCAGTTCCAGGACACACTGCAGGAGTGCTGGGACCTGGACCGCCAGGCCAGCGACAGCCTGGCCCAGGCGGAGCAGGTACTCAGCTCTGCGGGCCCCACCTCTTCCTTCGTCTTCTGAACGTGGCCTATGGCCCAGGACAGCCTGGCAGGTGGCCTCGCTGCCCCCAGTTCCCCTCTCTGCCCCCACACTCGTCTTAGTTGCTTCACACTGGTCACTGGCCCTGCACACTGGGCTATTGCTTTATCCCTATCCTGAGAGCAGCCCCTCCCCACCATCCCTCCACATGCTGCAAGGACAGACTGAAGGGCTGTGAGCAGGTGTAAGGGCTCCCACATCCGTGAGCCTGTGTCCGCAGCTGCTGCCACTCTGGGCTGCTCCAGCCTGCAACTTAGTGGAAGGAATTACTTCCTCCTGAGGCTACAGGCGAGAAAGGTAGGGATGGGCCAGCCTCCCGTCTCAGCTGTTGGGAGACAGTAGGCAGGCTGAGTGGCCCAGAGCACTCCTGGAAGTGGGACTCCCCTGCCTTGCAAATGTGCCTCTCCAGACTGCTCCTGCACTTACCCCCTCCCCGCAGCACCTTCTCTGCCCGTTCTTGTCCACACATCTATTAAATGCTTCTGTTTTCATTTGCATCCCTGCCTGGCATTTCATGGGGGCACCTCTG